CGCTGGGCCACCCACCCCTGCTAAACACCAAACTGTAAATATATAGTTCACAAGACTACTTCCTATGTGCAAGGGGCTGGTTTAAGCATTTTAACTACACTAACTCATTTCAATCTAACAAGTCTGTTACATAGTTACTATTATTATTGGCTATCAATATTACGCCTATTAAGCTGATGCTTAAAGGTTAGGTAATCCAGCCAAGATCTCGTAAGTGGTGTTGTCAGATTTGAATCCAAGGAGTCCCTTGCTTGTAATGACTATCCTACCAAAAGTTCCTTGCCTAATAAAATGTTTGAATATTACTGATCCAGCCCAAGTTTGAAGGACAGGGCCCAAAGATGCGAAAGTATTTTCCTAATATAACACACTCAGCTAAATAATAGAACAGGCTCTTGCAACTCTCTGTGGTCCCAGGACACTGAGGAGGGGCTCCTTCTCATGGCTTCATTTCAGCTCCACTGTGCGTTTCCCTTCTCTGCCTGGAGTCTCCAGAGGAGCCTGGGATTTGGCAAGAAGGCGGGAGGGAGGAAAGCCTCACTGGACCAGGAACGAAGAGGGTGTCTGGCAACAATAGGACGGAATTTGAAAACCTCTAACCTTGAGTTTAGAGCGATGCTAGCTAGTGCCAGGGCTAGTGAGGTGCCCATTCCGCCAAGGCGCGGGACAGCGAGGACAACCACGCCTTGCCAACCAAAGGCGACCTGACAGCGTTTCCTCGGGGTCGTCGCGGTGGTGAGGGTCACAGAATTCTCCGAAGCCAGTAGCTCCGTTTCCAGCCACGCCCCCTTTCCCAGGGCCCTAAAAGCTTCGGGAGTTCTCCTATTCCATTAATGCTGGTGCGTCCTCGCCTTATCCCCCGAGCGCCCGCAGCTCCCGCCCGCGCAGGAATGCCAGCGGCCAAAGGTCGGGAGGCGCGGGATACTTCTGGCCAATCAGGAGTCACGTTTTCCCGCGCTCTCTCTTCCCGCCCCGCCCCTCCCGTATCCATGGAAACACTGCGAGTGTCTACTCCAAGACCTGGGACTTCCGTTTCGGTCCAGCCGGGCTGCGGCCATTGTTTGTGTGGACTGAGTGTTTTGGCCATCCCGGTCCACTCTCACAGGCTCCGTTAAGTGACATGAACTCTCAGGAGGACTGAGCCAGAAGCGGACAGGGCAAGACGAGCTGTGCTTGAAGGAAGAGGGGCAGAAAATCGAGGGTCAGGGACTGAGAAGCTACTCCGGTTTAGAAACCCCAGAGACACCCGTGTAGATGGGTACATCACGGCTTCTCTCCCACGTTAAGACTTAATAAAGGCAAGTAGAGGAGGGCAGAAGCAGCTTGGGCCAGGGTTAACTAATTGCTTATTACTTTGCCCAGGAACCTACCTTTGATCAGCAAGGAAGGACTGGGGTGGCAAAGGCTCATGCCCCCATTTTACAGGTAAGGAAACTGAGATCTTGGAGATCTATAAGTCCATCTTCTCACTTAGATTTCTTTTTCCTAGAAAGCCTGATCTTTGACCAGATGGCAGTAACATTTGAAGATGTGACTATTATTTTTACATGGGAGGAGTGGAAATTCCTGGATTCTTCTCAAAAAAGACTCTACAGGGAGGTCATGTGGGAGAACTACACAAATGTCATGTCAGTAGGTAAAGTTATCCCGTCTCATAGGGAATAGAGTCTCACCATGGGATTATCTTTTTATTTTTCTAGAAAACTGGAATGAGAGCTACAAATCCCAAGAAGAAAAATTCAGATACTTAGAATATGAAAATTTTTCCTACTGGCAAGGCTGGTGGAATGCTGGCGCCCAGATGTATGAGAATCAGAACTATGGGGAAACTGTTCAAGGGACAGATTCCAAAGACCTCACACAGCAAGATCGTTCCCAGTGTCAGGAATGGTTAATACTCTCCACACAAGTACCAGGGTATGGGAACTATGAACTGACTTTTGAAAGCAAAAGTCTCAGGAACTTAAAATATAAAAATTTTATGCCTTGGCAGTCCTTAGAAACAAAAACCACTCAAGACTATGGTAGAGAAATCTACATGAGTGGTTCACATGGTTTTCAAGGGGGCAGATACCGTCTTGGCATATCCAGGAAAAACCTCTCCATGGAAAAAGAACAGAAGCTCATAGTTCAGCATTCTTATATCCCAGTGGAGGAAGCCCTTCCACAGTATGTTGGGGTGATATGTCAAGAAGACCTACTGAGAGATTCAATGGAAGAAAAGTACTGTGGATGTAATAAATGTAAAGGAATTTATTATTGGAACTCACGGTGTGTTTTCCACAAGAGAAATCAACCTGGAGAAAACCTCTGTCAATGCTCCATCTGTAAAGCATGCTTCTCTCAGAGATCAGACTTGTATAGACATCCAAGAAACCACATAGGTAAGAAGCTGTACGGATGTGATGAAGTTGACGGTAACTTTCATCAGAGCTCCGGAGTTCACTTTCATCAGAGAGTTCACATAGGGGAGGTACCTTATAGCTGTAATGCATGTGGTAAGAGCTTCAGCCAGATCTCTAGTCTTCACAATCATCAAAGAGTCCACACAGAAGAGAAATTCTATAAAATTGAGTGTGATAAAGACCTCAGTAGAAATTCATTACTTCACATTCACCAGAGACTTCACATAGGAGAGAAGCCTTTTAAATGTAATCAGTGTGGTAAGAGTTTTAATCGGAGTTCAGTACTTCATGTTCATCAGAGAGTCCACACAGGAGAAAAACCATATAAGTGTGATGAGTGTGGTAAGGGTTTCAGCCAGAGCTCAAATCTTCGAATTCATCAGTTAGTACACACAGGAGAGAAGTCTTATAAATGTGAAGACTGTGGTAAAGGCTTTACCCAGCGCTCAAATCTTCAAATTCATCAGAGAGTGCATACAGGAGAGAAACCTTATAAATGTGATGACTGTGGAAAGGACTTTAGTCACAGCTCAGATCTTCGCATTCATCAGAGAGTCCATACAGGGGAGAAACCCTATACTTGTCCTGAATGTGGGAAGGGCTTCAGTAAGAGTTCAAAGCTTCACACTCATCAAAGAGTACATACTGGAGAGAAACCCTACAAATGTGAAGAGTGTGGCAAGGGATTCAGTCAGCGTTCACATCTTCTCATTCATCAGAGAGTCCATACAGGAGAAAAGCCCTATAAATGTCATGATTGTGGAAAGGGTTTTAGTCACAGTTCTAATCTTCACATTCATCAGAGGGTCCATACAGGAGAGAAGCCTTATCAATGTGCTAAGTGTGGTAAAGGTTTCAGTCATAGCTCAGCTCTTCGAATTCATCAAAGAGTCCATGCAGGAGAGAAACCTTACAAATGCCGTGAATATTATAAGGGATTTGATCATAATTCACATCTTCACAATAATCATAGAAGAGGAAACTTATAAATATTGTTCATTTAGTTAACAGCTTTAATCAAAGTTTACCTAACCTTTAAACCCTATAAATCCTGCTGTTAAGGAAATCTTATAAATAACACAAGTAATCCCAAGCAACATTTATAGTTTCCCCTATCTCCCACTAAGAATTATTTGCTTCAAAAGGAGATCTTTAGAAAAAACCCTATATATTTAAAATTATAGTGTATTTTTCTTTACCTACTATAAATATAATACAGTCATAAATATATTAAACATTTAAGGAGAAAACTCTTCATTCTATTTCATTCTAGTCTTTTTTTCTGTGCATTTTAATGTGCATGAAATTGTGTGTTCAATTTTGTATTTTCACTGTCTTCAAAATATTTACTTAAATTTTGGTTTGAATTGAAACTGGTTGGCCAACTGTTAAACGACATCTCTTAACTCCCCTAAAAACTCCCTAGGAAGTAACAGAAAAGATGGAAACACATAGAACTTAAAACTCAGTTTTGGCCGGTAGAATTCAATTGTTTATGGACAAAAGCCACCTAATAAAAGATAGGAAAGCATTGTATGACATTGTGTCTGAGACAGTGTATCTGAGTTGTTATCTCTGTCAACCAGAAAACCCAGGGACCATCCTTCTGTTGCAGGGGTGCTTCACTTTGAGGTGACTACAGTGCACTCATCCCTTCCCTTTCCGGTTTTCCACGCTTAATAATAGGTTCAGATACCAAACAACAAGAAGTACAGAATTTTCTCTAAGGTGTGAAGGGTATGGACAAAAGTGCTAGAAATGGAAGATACTCCATTGGTTCGGAATTAGAGATCCAAGCAGTAGAATTTTATTTAATCTCAGTAGAACAGAGTGGTAATAGAGAAATATCTGCAAGGACAGCATTGAACTCAGAACTCTGTGCAACGATGAACCCTGAAGCTAATTATGTAAAAAGAGAGTTTGGCCATTATCTCAGAATAGAGTTAGTCGGAATACACAGTCTTAATTATTGATACACAAATATGCTGAAGTAATACCAAGAGAAAAAAAAGTGGACATGTTTAGGAAAATTAGAGGGAATTGCAATACTGAAGAAAAGAATATCATCCTAAAGACCTGGAAACTTATTGCCCTGAAAATTAGCTGCTGCAGGCTTCAGAGGAAATTTCCAGAAATGTTGGTGTCCTTAGTGGCATAACAGAGAATCTGAACTCAGTAAAGATAGAGTAGAAATATACAAGTAGAGAAGAGTATCTAAAGTGAAAAGAGAAATAGATACAACAAAGAAGGACTTCAGGGAGCTCTGAAATACTGTATCAAAATAAATGCAATAAAAAGTAACACTGAAGAATATAAAATAATTGATAGTTAATAGATAAACTTGATCTGATCTTAAATGTATCTGAAAAGGATAATGAGATGGAAACTAAGAAAGAACAGATATGAATATCAGAGGATGGAGGTCCAGTGTGAGAATTAAAGGTGTCTCTAAGGAAGGTGAAAGAACATTTGGCATAGAATCAATGATCAAAGACATTAAGAAACTTTCTCTGAGTTAAAAGTATATGGTCACTAAGTTTTAGGCAAAACCAGTATTAAAGCAACCTTAGAAACAGGTTAGAAAGAAGCAATTAAAAGCATGCAGAAAGAAAAATTCTGGTTATCTGCAAAACCAGAAAGGGAGGGTGGATACAGAGCTCTGCAACAGTAACTCAGAAGGCAATGGAGCAGCACGTTCAGAATTTTGAGATTTGAAAAGTTTATTATCACCAGTTTTATAACAAAAGTGTCTTTCATATGTGCAGGAAACAAATATTTTTGATAAGCAAGAAAACAGTGTAGCGTATATGTGCCTTAAAGAGAGTTTGTGAATGTGGAAATCATGGTATAAAAGGACTAGTGATAAGCACTGAAATCAATTAGATATGCAGTTGTCTGGATAGTTTCCAAAACTTCAAAAAATTAAATGTGCAATAAAAATATACAAATGCTGAGTGTAAAGTGTACAAATGCTGAGTCTGGGTAGGAGAGTAAGGTTGTCAGGACACCCAGTTAAGTTTGAATTTCATATAAGCAAAGAATAATTGTTTTAGTATAAGGGTGTCCCAAATATTGCATGGGACTTACACTAAAATTTCATACATTTGAAATTCAAATTTAACTGGTCATTTCTGTTTTTAGTTGCTACATCCGGCAACTGGAGAGAGACCATAAGTGCCACATTTCTGATCTTAAATAGCAGGGACTCATAATAACATTTTCTTTTTGAATGACAATTTAAGAAAGGCCTTTTTTTTTTTTTTTTACAAACCTAAAATTACAACTTAATAAAACTAAAAAAAGTGCATATACCTTTCAAAATGGGAGAAGATAAAAGCAAAAATTATTCAGTCTCTGTAGCAATGACTACCAAAAAAATCCCCAAGAAGTTGGCCTAAAATATTAAAATAAACGGATCAAGATGATTAAAGCCAAATGTATCAAAACACGTTCAATGCTTCATTTTAAAATGTTGAAAACACTGGGTTAAAAATTTCTAATTATGTGCTATAACAGATGAAAATGTGATATTGCTTAAATGTGAGACCAGGTGAAGGTTTATTAGACAAACATAAAGGAGTACCTACAATATGTTTTTAAAGGTGAAAAGTGCACTAATTTAAACTCATTAAGTTGGGCAAAAATACAAAATCATTAGTTTTCTAAATTCTTGGAATATTCAGGAAATGTAATTGTCAAAAAATCTGGTTTTTAATTTACAAAAATGCAGAATGAAAATAATAAAAAACGGGGAAATATAAAAGAGGACTTGACTAGAGGAGTCTTAATTTTCCTTAA